CCAAGGGGTGAAGAGCATAGGATGTTAACACAGGGGCTGTTAACAGTTTGTGTGGGTGCACAGATAAGAATTAAGCACAACAAGAGGCTGGTTTCAGCTTAAGTTCATGGAAGAGGGACCGGCACCGGCTCCGGCTCCCCTGGGCGGCGGTGAGTCTATCCACGGAAGATACCCAGGCTCCAGACATGAGATAAGGGGCAGAGGGAACTCTGTCCCTGGCCGGGAAGCCCGAACAACTCCGAAGTCCCTTACTACCTTTGAGCGGGGCCGCGGAAGGAAGGACAGGGAGACACCTGCTCAGAATGAGACTGGGCCTATATTTTAACTATCTTTTTTGGGGGAGGGGGTGTGAAATGTAATCACTCGGGAAAGGTGCGTTAGGGCATCAGGGAGGTGACATCTGTGCAAAATGCATCCAGAGATCCAGAGATCCAGACTCGGTGGCTCTCAGGACGCAACGGCCTGCAAAGGACATCTTGCGGACGCGACCCTCCGACTCCACTCAAGGTACTTGCTCCGCCAAAGCAGCTTCTAGACAGCCCCGACCCCCTTGCCACCAGCTGCCTCCACCAGAGGCCTGAAGGGGGTCGGGGTCATAGACTGCCCGCGGGTAAAGAGTCTGGGGACCCAGGACGTGGAGCGGGGCTCAGGCCGGCGCCCCGAGGCCCGTTAGAAGGCTCTGCCAGCTGCGATTCCAGGGGCCAAGGTCGCCCTGGGCCCCCAGGACGCCAGCCTCGAACGCACTCACCAGCCTGCTGCCGCGCAGCAACCGCACTGCCAGGCCCTCCATCCTCGCCGCAGGCCTCTCCGCTCTGCGCCTCTGGGTCTCTAGCCAGCCCCTGGGAGTTACCCGAGCAAGGCCCCGCCCACTCAGTACCCGCCCCGCACACACCCCCCCTTAATCCCTGCCCCCTGCTGCCTACGGAACCCCAAGAGAGACAAACAGGCCCCTCCTCGCTTTCGCCCTCCATCCTGCTCACGCGAGACTTGAGCAAGGCAGGGGGGCGGGAAGGGAGTCGGAGACACAACAAAGATGGCGGCGGCGACTGTGACGGTGACGAAGACGGCGGCGGCGGCGACGGCATTTAACAAGGCGGTGTGGTTTACTCCATGCAGTTGTCAGGAGGTAAGTAGCAGGCTGCCGGCTCGGACGGCGGCGACGCGGCAGGACAGGGCGGATAAGAAGGAGCGGCCGGAGACTGGAGCTGGGTTCGTGGCGGGCCGGCTGATCCGGACGGAGACTCAGTTCAGTGGAGGGTCGGGCGTGGTCGGTAGGCGGGCAGGTGATGGCCCGGGACCTCTTTAGCCGGAGGGCAGTGGACTGCGGCGCCTATGGCCGCGAGAACCCCGAGGGAGCGGGGTCTCCTGCTGTCATTGCCTTCGAGCAGGAGCTCGGAGGCTCCGGGGCGGGGACTGTTGCTTGGCTCTGACAGGTGGTTCTGCGGGAGGCGTCCCGAGGTTTGCGTCTTCACGGGGTCCCAGGGGCTGGGAGTCAGCCGGGCGCGGGTCTCCTAGGTGTTTCGAATCCTGGCGAGGATGTCGCTCCGAATCTTGGTGAGGCTGCTGCCCCGACGCCGGTCCCAGGCTGATTGTTGGGAGAAGGACGTTTAAAGCCTTCGTATTTTATCTAATGATCCTGCCCGGATCCGTCTCTACTGCATGGGCACCCTTATTTTAGGAACATGTGAGATTTGAGAAAGACATTGTAGCAAATAACTATTCAGGTTCATTCGGGGTTTAGATCTTTGGATAAACTGTGTGGAGCGCGAGTAGCCAAGCCTAGCATGCTCGATGACTGGATCTGAAGCTAAACAAGTTCTAGCAAACACTAACCACGTGGCCTGCTTAGAGTCCCCTTGATGTGCTGGTCAGAACCCGAAAGACGTGTGACAAGCGGAAGAAGACATAAAGGCGTCTTAAATTGTGTGATCTGAGGAAATTCAGTTTTGAAAGAACAGAATGTATTTAAAACAACTTTTTTTTAAACGTAGGAACTAACAATTTTAAAAATTCAATTTAGATTTGTGGTGTGCTGTTTGTTTTTTATGCAGACCTCTGTATGGCTTTTCAATTTTAGTTGAAATTCTCTCTCCATGGCCTTTTGGAGTCCCTTGCTGTATCTCCGAAGTAAATTTCAATTACTCTACATTTCATCAATGTTGGAGTGGCAAGAAAAAGGAGGAACAGATTTGGGGTGAAAAGGTTAGATTGTATAATTTCTCTTCTGGATTTCTAGATCTCCCTAAATAGTGTAAAATTGTTTCAGTTTTGTTTTCTAGGTCTAACAAACTGTAAATGTTAAAAAAGCAAAGATGGGTGAAAAAAAACCAGAGCCTTTGGACTTCGTGAAAGATTTTCAGGAATACCTGACTCAGCAGACCCATCACGTGAACATGATTTCTGGATCAGTTAGTGGGGACAAAGAAGCAGAGGCTCTTCAGGGAGGTAGACTCATTTTAATACTACTAAGTAATTCAGCATAATTTCTTTTGCGGTACTTTGTTTATAGCTGGAACAGATGGTGATCAAAATGGACTTGATCACCCATCTGTTGAAGTTTCCTTGGATGAAAACTCAGGAATGTTAGTAGACGGGTTTGAAAGGACCTTTGATGGGAAGCTTAAGTGTCGGTACTGCAACTATGCCAGCAAAGGAACAGCCCGGCTTATTGAACACATCAGAATCCACACAGGTAATGGAAAGACAGCTGGAAAAAGCATTTCTGTAGTTTCTCCATCATTTTTCTTTTGAAACAGGTGAAAAACCTCATCGATGTCATCTTTGTCCATTTGCATCTGCTTATGAGCGTCATCTGGAAGCCCATATGCGTTCTCATACTGGAGAAAAACCATACAAATGTGAATTATGTTCCTTCCGCTGCAGTGATCGAAGTAACTTGTCCCATCATCGAAGGCGCAAGCATAAAATGGTACCAATTAAAGGTACTAGGTCTTCCTTAAGCAGCAAGAAAATGTGGGGGGTTTTACAGAAGAAAACAAGCAATCTGGGCTATAGCAGAAGAGCACTAATCAACTTAAGTCCACCTTCCATGGTGGTTCAGAAACCAGACTACCTTAACGATTTTACCCACGAAATCCCAAATATCCAGACTGACTCCTATGAAAGTATGGCAAAAACCACACCAACTGGTGGCCTTCCAAGGGACCCCCAAGAACTCATGGTTGATAACCCTTTGAATCAGCTCTCGACTCTAGCAGGGCAGTTGTCCAGTCTGCCACCCGAAAACCAAAACCCTGCATCCCCTGATGTAGTTCCCTGCCCTGATGAAAAGCCTTTCATGATTCAGCAGCCCTCTACCCAAGCAGTAGTTTCTGCCGTATCAGCAAGTATTCCTCAGAGCTCCTCTCCCACAAGCCCAGAACCTCGGCCATCCCATAGTCAAAGGAACTATAGTCCAGTGGCAGGTCCAAGCAGTGAGCCAAGTGCCCACACGAGCACTCCCAGCATAGGAAACAGCCAGCCAAGCACCCCAGCCCCAGCCCTGCCGGTCCAGGACCCTCAGCTTCTGCACCACTGCCAGCACTGTGATATGTACTTTGCAGACAACATCCTTTACACTATTCATATGGGATGTCATGGGTATGAAAATCCTTTTCAGTGTAATATATGTGGATGCAAATGTAAAAACAAGTATGATTTTGCCTGTCATTTTGCAAGAGGGCAACATAACCAACATTGATTGAAAATAGTCATATTTTACTTAGTTTTGCTGTTTTTGTGGTTTGGTTTTTTTTGTTTTTTGTTTTGGTCATCCCTAATAAAGTGTCTGCTAATTCAAGGCTTATACATTATATTTATAGAATATAAATTTGTCAGTGGAATAAAATTTCCCCTTTTTTTCATAAAAATCTGGTCAGGGTCATTTATATATTAGAACAGTTAGACACATTGGTGTCTCTTTTTTCCTTTCCTTTCGACATTGGAGAATTGGAGTGCAGTCATAATCTTACAAGATGTTCATTTGAATTTCTCACATTTATGGTCCATAAAAACTTCAAGGCTTATCCATACTTTTGATGTTTCAATATGCATTGAACTGGATGTTATTTCTGCCATATTTCAAAATGGTAGAATAAATTACAGAATTTATTACTACTCATTTCAGTGTTTAGTACAGAAATTGCCTTAAAAATTGCTATTAATTGAAATATCATTTAGTTCACATTCCTTAAGTTGAATCGGTAGTTTCATTTCAACTGATAATAGTAAAGCTATTTCAGTTTAGTAAAAATTTTCTTTTTTCCACAAGAGGAAATGTAAAACAGTTAAGACTTGAAATTGAAAATTCTTTTAATATTTAAAATAACTTGTTTATTCAATGTCTAAACACATGTCAGTTTTCCACTGGATTTTTATTTTCACAGGTAAATACACTAGAGTGCTAGATGCCTTTTTCCCCTGTCAGTTTGACTTTCATTTAAATCCTTCATTCTGATATCATTACTGTTAGGTGAGGTGGATAACTATAATGAGAATCTCTTATTCTTCCTATTCCTTTGATGACCAAAGAGATAAAGTGAAGTCATCCTTATTATTAAAATGCAGCCTCCAAACAAATTTCTCAAGATTCCTTTTCCTTCCTTCTATCCATTTTCTGCCCATAATTTCCAAGAAAAGGTGGGTATGGAAACACATGAGAGAATGTGATAGTGAAGTCATATTTACAAAACTGAGAACATGTCCAAAATGGATTCTTGTCTCCTCTTCAGAATTAGCCATTTAAAATATTTTCTGTGACTTCAAATTGTAATTCTTATTTGCAGTTTTACCAGTCTTCATGTACAGTGACGAAACTGTGTAGAAACTAAATCATCGCTTTAGTAAGAAAGGATAAAAAGGTGTGGAAGTGAATATAAAATGCATCTAAACATGACATTTAATTTGTTTATAAAAATAAGACTTACTAAATATAGAGTAATTCATTTTGAATAGGAGGCTATTGTTTTTATATTGTGTAATAACTCACGTACTCTGAAGAGAGCTTGGTCAAACAATAAAATACATTGTTACTAACTTGGTTTCTTTTCTGTGTACTTTGCAAAAATTCTATTTTTAATTTTGTTCATATGTTGAATGTGCCCCTAATTGGCATCTTAAAGAGAATAGTAAGCATCTATTAACCAAAAAAGAACTCTAATAGTAAAGGAAAGGGAAATATTGGTGGTATGTACCCACAAAACCCCCAAGTGCCAAGTTAATGGAATCTCTGCTTTCCCTTTCAGATGCTAGAAAGCCACTGTAATGAGTTCTTGCAGTTTAGCATCCAGTCTAAGCTACTGCATTGTTTAAAGAGCAGCATCAAGGACACTTTCTCCAAACTGGAACTCTCTTCTTTGTCAAATCTTGTACTTTAAAATTCTACAATTCTGTTACATTGTTGTTTAAATCACAGACTGCTCAGATCCATTTTACTGCAGTAGTTTCCAAGTGTGTAACTTGGCTTTAGTATTTATCAGTTGCCAGAAAGAAACAGGTTGTCATTTGGAAGTTTTTGTGGTTATTTTTTCCCATTTTTATTCTTCAGATAAAAGCAGTACCCCAAAATAGAAAATGAAAATTTTCATGAAACAAAGAGAACTCCCTTGTTAAAACCAGCTTATTAACTCTGTATTCTGTCAAATGCATTTTTTTCTAACAACTGACCATGGATGTTGTGAAGGTGCATTTTAATTTAAACATGGAAAAGATTTTTTTCATAATTACATACTAGAATGTAAAATTATAATTTTGCCATGACTTAAAGAGCACAGTTGATATCCCAAAGGTTTTGATGCTAAGAAGCTACAGTTATTCTAAATGCACTAAAATGTTTGAGGCAAATCTACCTTAGAGGCTTTTTTGGTATGGTATTTTTTAAAATATTTAGATTTTATTTAAATTTCCTGTGAGTTATTCTGTATTTGAAAAGATGTTCGTGTCTTCCCCTCTGTATTGAATGTTTCACTCATTTTATTTTTAATCAAATATTTTATAGAAATGAGTTGTTGGGAAGAGTTTAACATGCACTATTTATAGTACTTTGCCGTTAACAGGCAATGTTCTGAAACTAAATTTATTTTTGTTCAGTGAACATAAGTTTAGATTTTTAAAGTTGGTAGATAATTTATCTCCACTAATATTTTTTTAAGAAACTGTGAAGAGATTAACTGGGAATAATTTTATTTCAGATTTTACTAATGTAGTATGTAGCTACAACTTCTTGAACTTCAAGTTAAGGCTAGACATTTACTTTGAAAAAATTCCACTGGGTGTTTCCAGGGCTATTTCATTTTAGAAATAAGTGTTTGCCATTCTTCTGCAAAAACTGGACAAGGGGAATACTACAAAAAATACTCAGAGATAAAATCCTCATTTCAAGTTCTACAAAATATTTATCAAATGAATGTTAATTTTTTTTTAATTCCCTGCTAAAGACGTTTTCATTAGTCTTAGAGGGTATATGCTTTCTAGAACTTGTTTTTGTTAACATGTGCTTTGATGTAAAGAACATATTTTGTATGCAAAACATAACTTGCATTATGGTTGTACAATACACTATATTGTTTAGGGATTCCGGAAAGCAGTTTAATGCAGAAATAACTATATCTAGTATGCAGTTCATATTGTGAATGAAGCTTTGCTTTTGTAATAAATAAATAAGACTTTCTAATGACCTTGGTTTTTCTTTTTTGGAAAATAAGATCAA